TCAAGGCATTCATGGCACAATAGAAGTTTCGCTCCTCTAAGGCCACTTCCTGTTCCTCTGAAGATAGATGGGAGGTACACTAGCAGACTTGGGGGCCTAGGACACTGCTTTCAATCCTGTGTCCCACCTAAGTTCCCTGAACCTTGAGAATTGCTTTCTTTACTAGAGGCCATGGGAGGGAAAGTAATTTAATCCCTGCCATGAGTGGGTTCCCATGGGCTACTCTAGAACTGCCCACTCCTTTGTCTCCATCCAGGTTCTGATAAATAATAGGGTAAGGGAAGAAATCAGGAGATGAACCACGAAATTCCAATTTCTCTGAAAATCTGAATGATAGAGCCACAAAATGTGATTTTCAGAAGGGAATTCCTTTTCTCTCCTGTTGAGTTTTGCCCTGAGCTAGGCATTTCTGCACGGACAGTTTAACTCCTAGATATGGACAGGGATTTTCAGTCCCTCACAATACTTCAAGTTGGATCTAATTGGTTATATTTCTTTGATTTCTTTTAACAATATAAAAATAACATTTTAAATTTTGTTTTAAAATCAGTATAGCTCTCTGGGGAGGCATATTATTAAGTTGAACTCTAAAATTGTTGAGACTCTATTCCAAGGTGAAGCACACACCAGTTCTTACCACTGAAAATAACAGGAAACTTTCATTCAAACATGACTTTCCCAACCCTGCTCAGTGCGTGGGGTACTTCAGGTCACTCCCAGGGTAGAAGAGGCCAAAGAGTGGCCACTTCCACCTGTCCAAATGCAACTTACCCCTCTGTGTTGGTGGTGAACTTGACAAGCAGTTGAGTGAGGTGGATGTTATGGCTGTGCCTGGGAAGGTGGCTTTTCCCTTTGGTTCCTCTGCCCAGATCTGAGGAAGCTGGGGGTGGGGGCAGGGGAAATGACCTCCACTTATGAGGTCATTGCAGCATCATCGAGGGGCAATTGTTGTGTGACTCCATAGCTCCCAGCACAACAAGCCCTGAACACCAGAATAGAGCCATGATGAATCACCCCCCTTGGCTGTCCCACCCCTCCCTAGACCCCTCAACATTCAGGCTGGTAAAATGAGGCTGCAGTGAAGAGTCCTGGGCTCTGAGGATGGGAGGCTCATTGTTGCTGGGAGCAGAAAAGCTGGCCCACTGTTGACACATGGTCTCCAGCTCCTCTTCCACCCTCAAAGTTTAATTCCTCTGAACCTGCTCCTTCCCCACCCTTCTAGGAGAGCAACCCTGAATTGATCACTGCCATTTTGACATTCTTCTTTTCTTTATTTTTCTAATGTGAGATTCTGAAACCTCTTCTTACCACCCCACACAATTGGGTTAGCCCCAGATCCTGCCTTAGGGCACAAAGATTTGCCTCTCAGAATTCCTTCCTTGCCTTTTTTAAAGGCCTGACCAGGGTCTTTGTGGTTGGAATGGGGGTGTGTTAGGAGTGGCGATGGGAGGCTGGAGTGCGAAAGGTGGGTAGGCTTAGACACAGGGTGCCTGAACTTTTTTCCTCCTGTGACACCATCACCTTCCCAGCTACAAGCAAGGGCAATAAACTGGGGGCCCACTGGGGCAGATGTCTTAATGGAGAGAGCAGAGATGAAGAGAAAATCCCTCAGCAGGTTGAGAGTGACTTCTGCAGGCTCAGGGCACAAAGCGAGATCTCTTTGCACAGGTAAGGAAGGCAGTGAAAAGCAGAGACCCATTTACCATTGTCTAAAGCAGTTTTTCTTTCTTAGAATTTCGATCATCCTTGCTACTTAAGACCCCCAAAATGGTGGAACCCAGGGGTACAGAGAGCTAAGGAAGGAAAACTCCATACTTGAGATGCCTTCTTGAGCCAGCAGTGGCAGTAGTGGTGGTGGAGGCAACAGTTAGATGAACTGACTGGTCCTGACCACACAGTGTCAAAATAGAGAATGGAGAGCAGGTCTGCTGTTTACCAAAGAAGACCGAAACATGGCCCACGTGTCCAATCCTTGCTTGGAGGAGGAGCCGGGAGGATACCCTTGATGAACTGCTCTCAGATTGTTGGTCTATGAAGGTATCTTTCTCTTTCAGTAGATGAAAGGTAATACTTTAAAATCTGATCTCTCTTTTTTTTTCAGGAGGTTAATACATGTCAGTTTGACATTGTATCATTGAATCAGAATTGAACATCAGAAAGAGTAAAATTCCCAGGCCTTTTTTACCCTAGCCTGGGTACAAGCTCAAGATGATGCAGAAGGAGGAGCAAAGCATGGGATCCAAGAAAGTTAAGTTCCAGCTCAGGTCGAAGAGAATCATGTCTGTGATCTGTGTCTTTGGTTTCTTCATCTACAGCTGTCATCTTGTGGGCTGGAGCATGGTGGCCAGGAAGTGTGCAAGGGGCTCTGGTGTCCATGCAGCCCTCATAGACCTGAGGAGGTATGATTGCTCTAAGCCCCCAGTGGGGTTCCCCACTTACTTCCTTCTCCCCTCTCCTCTTCAGACTACTCTTTTGAGCTTCTGACCACCCATCAGCATTGGATTAGAGATTCTGGACTAAATGACTTTCTCCAGGAATAGTTGCTGGTGGACAAAACTTCCAGGTACACCCACTTTTCACCTTTCTTGTACCTCTCTTATGAGCACTGTTTCGTATGTATCTTTCAGATTCTCTGAGACTGAGGAGAGATGTCTTACCAGCAGCAGCAGTGCAAGCAGCCCTGCCAGCCACCTCCTGTGTGCCCCACGCCAAAGTGCCCAGAGCCATGTCCACCCCCGAAGTGCCCTGAGCCTTACCTGCCTCCTCCTTGTCCACCTGAGCATTGCCCACCTCCACCATGCCAGGATAAATGCCCTCCTGTGCAACCATACCCACCCTGCCAGCAGAAGTATCCACCCAAGAGCAAGTAACATCACTAGAATTCATCAGGACCATGAAACAACAAGATCCAGTGGCTCTTCTTACTCCCAGGACTCCATCATCTTCCCTTCAGCTGTAGTGGGAGGCTGCATCTTCCCTAACCTCTGTCTGGCTTGAGCGTTGACAGAGAAAAGGCTTAGTTCTGAAAACCGATATGTTGTTGGAAGATGAGCAGCCAGATCACTGCCTAATCTCGCTTTGCTGTCTGTGATGTAGATGGTGGTTCCTATCCTGAGAGCAAGTGTGTTTATTCTTTTGCTTCTCCCCAATAAAGCACATGTTTCATGGTCAAGCCCACATTGCTTTTGTTTGCATTTCGTGTCTTTAAC